GGCGAGGGTGTCGCGTGGGCACGTGGGAGCCCGAGGCTGGCGGTGGGCTGTGCTCCAGGCCTTGCCCGGTTGACCGTGTCTTCGGGGTGAGTGACGCTCCGCAGACGCCGCATGGAATGCGGGGCCGGCTCCACTCCTTCCGTAATGTGGTTTTTTATAGTCGGGGGACTCATTGTCCCGTGGCCACTGCCAGCTGTCTGTAAGCTCAGGATTAGAGAGCCTGGCCTTTCGTGAGAGCTGGGGCTGTGCCGGCTGAGCCCTTCACAGGGAGGGGTGGACCACGGGGACAGGGAGCGACTGCCTGGCACTGAGTGAGCCAGCCAGCAGACAGCATGACGGCCTTCTCCTTGCCTGCCCCCAGGGCCTGGTGCAGGCTCTCTTCTGCCCACCCTACCCAGCTTGGGGGCCCCACCCCATCACGGCCCTCATGAGCCTCTCGGGGCATCCTCCTGGATGGCATCGCAGCGGGCATTGGCCTCCCCTCCATGCCCACCTCCAATTCTGATCAGGAGCACCCCTCACCCACAGTAGGACTGGAAGCTCTATCGGGCCAGAAGGTGCACAGGGGGCCAGGGGACTTGGACTTGAGTCCACCTCGTGGCTGTGTGATGGTGGACAGGTGGCGTGCCTTCTCTGGGCCTCAGTGTCCTTTTTGCTAAAGTAGGAATGGCGCTGTCCCATGACCCGGTTTGGGGACACTACGTGGAAGGAAGCATCCACAGCACAAGGTGCCGCTCGCCCTCGTGTGCCCGGGGTGGCTGCCAAGGGGCCGGCAGCGTCGCCACGTGTCGGGGCTGGCCTGAGTTCCGTGTCCCTGGAATCTACAGCCTGTGTTCCGTGAAGGCAGAGCATGACTGGGCAGCAGGCAGCGGGGGTTCTAATGCCGAGATTTCCCTTCCCCCCAACTCCTGCCCACCCCGGCGCCTTCCCTCCTGCGTACCTTTCTTTGGGCAATGGGCAGAGGCCCCGGAGCGGGCGGGATTCCTGTGAGGTGACGCCAGCCGGAGTGTCCAGCCGGGTGCAGCCAGCCCAGTGGCCCATTCACGCGGCCGCCAGGGCTTCATTCACCCCTGGCCGGGAGGGCAGCGCCCCCGTGACTCGCAGCTGGGGCTTCTCCACGGGTGGCGGCTGCATCGCTCTGCCAGTGACGCTGGGCTGGTCCCTGGGGGCCCTCCTGCTGCTGTGGGGGTGCAGGGGTGGATGCTGGCCCCAGGATGCTGCACACGGCCTCAGGGCAGCACCCACACACTGGCAGCTCCAGCTTCCCCTGAAAGATGACCGAGGAGGTGGGGAGGACGCGGTGCTGGCCAGCAGTGACGGCTGCAGCATGTGTGGGCAGGTGCCGTGCCACACCTTTTACAAACATCTGAATGCAGCCCTCCCAACAGCCCGGGGGAAGGAAGTGTGGTCACATGGCAGCCTTCCTGGGATGTGACCCCAGCTCCAGGTGGCACAGCTCCCTTCTCCTGTGGCCTTGGAGCCCTGAGGGGACCCTACTTGATGTCTCTGGGGTCTCCTGGCTGCTTCATTTGCCCTCAAGACGGCTGTGGGGGCAGGGTCGCTGGGACCTTGGGGCAGAGGAGGGACTGATCAAGTGCCTGCTGGGTGGCAGAGCAGCCACATCCCCCCATCCCCCCAAGCAAGCCCGGAAGGCAGGTATGTGGGCGGGGGCACCCATCTGTCCAGGGCAGACTGACCTGTCTCTGTCCTTCCTCTGCAGGGGCTGGCGTCTTCTTCCTGTCCTCGGCCGAGGGGGAGCAGATCAGCTTCCTGTTCGACTGCATCGTCCGAGGCATCTCCCCCACCAAGGGCCCCTTTGGGCTGCGGCCGGTTCTACCAGGTGCGTGTGGGAGCCTGGCCGGCCGGGGAGGGACCTCCTCCACCGAGTCTTCTCTCTGCCACAGACCCAAGTCCCCCGGGACCCTCGACTGTGGAGGAGCGTGTGGCCCAGGAAGCCCTGGAAACCCTACAGCTGGAGAAGCGGCTGAGCCTCCTCTCACATGCGGGCAGGCCGGGCAGTGGAGGTAGGGCCGGGGGCTGACCTGGGCTGTGGGACCACAACTGCCTTGGCTTCCTGCTCTGTCTCAGGGGATGACCGCAGCCTGTCCAGCTCATCCTCAGAGGCCAGTCACTTGGACGTCAGCGCCAGCAGCCGGCTCACCGCATGGCCAGAGCAATCCTCGTCGTCAGCCAGCACGTCACAGGAGGGGCCTAGACCAGCAGCTGCCCAGGCCGCCGGGGAAGCCATGGTGGGTGCCTCAAGGCCACCCCCCAAGCCGCTGCGTCCGCGGCAGCTGCAGGAGGTTGGCCGCCAGAGCTCCTCGGACAGCGGCATCGCCACTGGCAGCCACTCCTCTTACTCCAGCAGCCTCTCGTCCTACGCGGGCAGCAGCCTGGACGTGTGGCGGGCCACAGATGAACTGGGCTCACTGCTCAGCCTGCCAGCAGCGGGGGCCCCCGAGCCCAGCCTGTGCACCTGCCTGCCCGGGACAGTCGAGTACCAGGTGCCCACCTCCCTGCGGGCCCACTATGACACACCACGCAGCCTTTGCCTGGCTCCTAGAGACCACAGCCCCCCCTCACAGGGCAGCCCCGGCAACAGTGCGGCCAGGGACTCAGGCGGCCAGACGTCCGCCGGGTGTCCCTCTGGCTGGCTGGGCACGAGACGGCGGGGCCTGGTGATGGAGGCCCCCCAGGGCAGCGAGGCCACACTGCCTGGCCCTGCCCCTGGCGAGCCCTGGGAAGCAGGCGGCCCCCACGCGGGGCCACCCCCGGCTTTCTTTTCGGCATGTCCAGTCTGTGGAGGACTCAAGGTAAACCCCCCTCCTTGAGAGCCGCAGATCCCGCCCCGCGGCTGCAAAGGGGCTGAATTTGCCCCCAGATGGCAGAGGAAGTGGCGCCAGCCTCCTTGCAGACTGGTGCTCTGTGTTCTGTGGGAGGGACCGGGGGTCTCCCGGAGAGGGGAGCTGGAGGGCGCGCCCTGTGGCTGCCACCGGAGGAAGGGGCTGACTTGGGGAGGTGAGTTCTGGAAGGCAGGGGCTCTGGGTCCGGCAGGTCGGGGTCACCAGAGCCCCAATGCTCAGCTGCTTCACTCCGTGTCCCCCACCCCTGAGGATCAGGTGAGTGCTGCACCTCTGTTGGCTCGTGCCTTGCACTGGGGTGCCAAGGGCTGGAGGCCCTGCCGCTGGCCTTGTCCTCCTTGGGCCTCACGCCCCCTTCGGGGGTGGCCGGTTCTCCCCATCACCTCTCTGGGGCAGTCACACCACCTGTTAAGCATCAAGCTACCACAGAGGCTCCGGCCACCTGGGCTCCACCAGCCCAGCCCCCCTGGGCTCCGTGTGCGCTGGGCCTCATCCCCATCTATGGGAGGAAACTGAAGCTCAGGAGGCTGTGTGGCTTGCGGGGTCTCTGGGTTCTGGGCCCCACTGTTCCCCAGTGAAGCCCTTGTGGGAAGGTTCCGGGAGCAGGTGGTGTCCTCAGAGCAGCCTCGCCTGCTGACCCCACTGGGAGAGGCGCCGTGCCTCGGGCCCCTGGTGGGAGCTCTGCTGGCTCCTGTCTGAACCTCCTCGCAGGGCCAAAGGCTGGCTTGGCCTGTGTTTCCCCTGGCCCAGGCCTCAGCCCCTGCGTCGGAGGTGGGGCTGTGTTGGGCCCATTGTCCCCCGCCCTGGGTGGCTTCCTCTTGCACAGCCTGGAGCCTGCCCTGACCACAGCCCAGCAGCTCCCTGTGAACACCTCTTTGTCCCTTCACTGTCAGCTGTTTCTAAACCCAGACACTGTTTGTAATAGACTGGAAATAAAATGTTCTTTCCTTACCACCTTGTCCTAGTCCGTTGCCCAGCCCTCT